TGAAGGATGATAGATCTGCTTTCTAAATGGCTGTTCAAGAAAATAGCCTAAACCAATCAAAAGATAGAATGTGGCCTGTCTCTTGTGAATTTAAAAAGGTCACAATCCACTTTTCAGTGTTTTGAGATTTTCAAAATGATTGCATTAGCTCTTGGCAATGCTAAATTATGTTCCTTGCGAACCACTATCCAGTTTCTCTTGGGCCAAGTCCACCTCCTGCTCCGCAAGAGGAACAACTCCCAGCTGGTGGTACCTGGCGGCAGTGCTGGAGAAACGCCATTTTGTGACTGGCAGAGTACACCTAGGCTTTAGAAAACAAAAGCTGCAGAACGCTGCAAGTTTAGGATTCAAAGAGCATAATCAAGAGAAAGACGTCTCATAGAAAATGTTTCTGAGTAATAGTGTAATCCTACTATGTTTGAGATGCTTTGTAGATTTCAATAACACTCCTAAGTCAATTAAAGCATTACAAAGGAATCCAATTCTTGTGAAAGGTTTCAGAAATTCCCGTAAAGGGTACATTTCCGGAGAGGAGGTGAGCAGTATTCCCTCTTTTTTTTTTTTTTTTTTTTTTTCCTAAAGAGCTGAAGGTTATACGGAATTGGGGAATTATAATACCTTTGGAATCAATGCCTTGTTTTATGGAAAATAAACACAGCCTTCAGGTTATGAAAACCAGATGTAGAAGAGGACAAGTTTAAAAAATTAAAGTCCAAGCCGGCGCAGTGGGGCTCCCCTGTAATCCCAGCTACTCTGGATGCTGAGGCGGGAAGATCCTTTGAGCCCAAGTTTAAGACCAGCTTGGGGAACAAAGCAAAAGTAAAATAAAATAATAGTAGTAATAAAATACCACTTAAATAATCATCTGTAGAGTTGGAATAGAATATAGTAGCCGGTGAAACTGCACGATTGTTGCTGGCTTAAAGATAGACCAATCAGAGTGTGTAACGTCATATTTAGCGTCTTCTATCATCCAATCACTGCACTTTACACACTATAAATAGAGCAGCTCATGGGCGTATTTGCGCTAGTGTTGGGTGTTCCGCTGTGCTGTTTTTCCGTCATGGCTCGCACTAAGCAAACTGCTCGGAAGTCTACTGGTGGCAAGGCGCCACGCAAACAGTTGGCCACTAAGGCAGCCCGCAAAAGCGCTCCGGCCACCGGCGGCGTGAAAAAGCCCCACCGCTACCGGCCGGGCACCGTGGCTCTGCGCGAGATCCGCCGTTATCAGAAGTCCACTGAACTGCTTATTCGTAAACTACCTTTCCAGCGCCTGGTGCGCGAGATTGCGCAGGACTTTAAAACAGACCTGCGTTTCCAGAGCTCCGCTGTGATGGCTCTGCAGGAGGCGTGCGAGGCCTACTTGGTAGGGCTATTTGAGGACACTAACCTGTGCGCCATCCACGCCAAGCGCGTCACTATCATGCCCAAGGACATCCAGCTCGCCCGCCGCATCCGCGGAGAGAGGGCGTGATTACTGTGGTCTCTCTGACGGTCCAAGCAAAGGCTCTTTTCAGAGCCACCACCTTTTCAAGTAAAGTAGCTGTAAGAAACCAATTTAAGA